TCAAATATGATTATAATAAGTTCATCATTCAACCTTATATATATATTTTAGAATCCTCTTATGCCTTTAGGAATAGCACAGTTAGTTCGTCCTATACTTTTTTAGGTGTTGAAAGTATTGTCAAAAAACATTTAAAATATGCCATTATTTTTGACATGCAGTTTGGGGTTATTTTAATTTTTTTTTTTTTTTTTTTTTTTTTTTTTGAGACGCAGTCTCTCTCTGTCGCTCAGGCTGAAGTGCAGTGGTACAATCTCAGCTCACTGCAACCTCTGCCTCCTGGCTTCAAGCGATTCTCCTGCCTCAGACTCCCAAGTAGCTGGGATTACAGGCGCCCGCCTCCATGCCCGGCTAATTTCTGTATTTTTAATAGAGACGGGGTTTCACCATGTTGGTCAGGATGGTCTTGAATTCCTGAACTCAAGCAGTCCACCCGCCTCGGCCTCCCAAAGTGCTGGAATTATAGGTGTGACCCACCACACCCAGCCTGGGGTCATTTTAATTTTAACGTACTAATGAAAGAAGTCTGAACTCCCTCCCTACCTCTGAGGATAATTTCCTTTTACTAGGAATTTACTCTGCAACTGGCACTTTGCTAACATTGCCTGTCATATTTTTTTTTTTTGAGTCCAGCTTCTGCAGAAGCCTGCCTAATGTTTACAAACCTACGATGCAGCCACTACAATTATCCCCATTTCAAGGTCGAAGAAATGGAGATTTATAGAAGTTGTCAAATCGCTTACTAGCACACAGCTAATAAGTAGTAAAGCCATCTCTCAAATCCAGGAAATCTAACTGCCCTGCCTGAGCTCTGAGTCAAGGGTCCTACTTTGGCTGCCAGCCAGCGACGACTTCAAGGGTAAGATCCTATGCGGGCCGTAAGGACTCTTCCCCTCCCCCTCTCCCACTTCTTCTATCCCAAAGTCGCTCTTCCCAATTCAGGGAGCTGGGACCACCCTGAGCCAGCGGCCCTGCGCATGCTCAACCGCAGAGCACGACGGGAGAGGGGCGGGGTCGGCGGGGCCGTTTCGCTTCGAAGATTGTTTCAGAAGCGTTGGGCGGGGCGTCCCTGAGAGAAATTAGTAAGCCTCCTCATGCGGCTCTGGTTTCGGTCTGTCACTAATACATGTTTTGCTCTTCTTATAGCCAAACAAATGTTGCATAGCATTTTCCCTTGCCTCAGAAATTTTCAGGATGCTTTCCTTTTTTTTTTTTTTTTTTGTTTTTGAGACAGAGTCTCACACTCTTGCCTGAGCTGGAGTGCAATGGCATGATCTCGGCTCACTGCAACCTCTGCCTCCCAGATTCAAGCAATTCTACTGTCTCAGCCTTCCGAGTAGCTGGGATTACAGGCGCCCACCACCACGCCCGGCTAATTTTTTGTATTTTTTAGTGGAGATGGGGTTTCACTGTGTTGGCCAGGCTGGTCTTGAACTCCCGACCTCCTCATCCACCCACCTCAGCCTCCCAGAGCGCAGGGATTTCAGGCATGAGCCACTGCGCCCAGCCTCCACTATTTTTATGTTTGTATGGTGACACATTTGAAGGAGTTGCAAGATGCCAAAGCTCATAGGTACTTTGTTTTGTTTTATCTTACGAATAACAAAATCAAACTCTTTATCAATATTTTATTTTAGGAATCTGGAAACTGTTCTTCAGGAAGAAACCCATTAGTTTGGAACTGGAGAATTCCTTTGCATCAGATACTAAAATGAAAGAACCACTTTTAGGTGGTGAGTGTGACAAGGCAGTGGCATCACAGCTGGGGCTGCTAGATGAAATTAAGACAGAACCCGACAATGCTCAAGTAAATATTTTCCCTTATTTCCATTATTTCTAATTTTTAATTATTATTTTTTTTTTCTTTTTAGGAGTATTGTCATAGGCAACAGTCCAGAACTCAGGAGAATGAACTGAAAATAAATGCTGTGTTTTCAGAGAGTGGTAATAGAATTATTTAAGTTAGTTATGTTTATAATTTTTTTTTCTCCCTCTTGTGTTTTTATAGCTTCACAGTTGACTGCAGGCATTCAGCTTTCTCTGGCATCATCTGGCGTGAATAAAATGCTTCCTTCAGTTTCAACCACAGCTATTCAGGTTTCCTGTGCTGGTTGTAAAAAAATTCTCCAGAAGGGGCAAACTGCTTATCAGAGGAAAGGATCTGCTCAACTTTTCTGCTCCATACCATGCATCACTGAATACATTTCATCTGCCAGTTCACCAGTTCCTTCTAAGAGAACTTGTTCAAACTGCTCAAAGTATATAATTCTAAATTATGCCCCCTTTTATTTGTTTAATGATGTCCTTGTTATTTATTCTTAGAGACATTTTAAATCCAAAGGATGTGATTAGTGTCCAGCTGGAAGACACTACCTCTTGCAAAACTTTTTGCAGCCTATCTTGTCTTTCATCATATGAAGAAAAAAGAAAACCATTTGTTACCATATGTACTAATAGCATTTTGACCAAGTGCAGCATGTGCCAGAAGACTGCTATTGTAAGTTCCAATTATAACCTTTACAGGGATTCAGTTTTTACTGAATCTTTTTATTAAATCCTAGATTCAGTATGAAGTAAAATACCAAAATGTGAAACATAATCTTTGCAGTAATGCCTGCCTTTCAAAGTTTCACTCTGCTAACAACTTCATCATGAACTGCTGTGAGAACTGTGGCACTTACTGTTACACCAGCTCTAGTCTGTCCCACATACTTCAGATGGAAGGACAGTCTCATTACTTTAATAGTTCAAAGAGTATTACAGCATATAAGCAGGTATGAATAAAGACCTATTGTTTCTTCTATTAGGAATATGAATATTATTTTAATCTCTAAACAGAAACCTGCCAAACCACTTATATCTGTTCCTTGCAAACCATTGAAGCCCTCAGATGAAATGATTGAGACTACGAGTGATTTGGGGAAGACAGAGCTTTTCTGCTCTATTAATTGTTTCTCTGCATACAGTAAAGCTAAGATGGAATCTTCTTCAGGTAATGTTTGTTTAGCAATTGTAGGGGTTTAGTTGTTTATAAGAAATCTTTTTATTGTTGTCAGTAAGTGTTGTTTCTGTGGTGCATGATACTTCAACAGAGCTTCTTTCTCCAAAGAAAGATACGACTCCAGTTATAAGCAATATAGTGTCATTGGCAGACACCGATGTTGCCTTGCCCATCATGAACACTGATGTCTTACAAGGTAAAAGTTGATGTTAAGATATTTGACATAAATAAGATCTTGAATTTATGCTCTATTTTAACAGATACAGTTTCTTCAGTAACAGCAACAGCAGATGTCATTGTGGATGTAAGTTTTAACTTTTTTTACCACTGTCTTTTGTTAAATGTTCTTTTCTCATTTTCTCCCAAAGCTTTCTAAGAGTTCACCTAGTGAACCCAGTAATGCTGTTGCTAGTAGTAGTACGGAACAGCCAAGCGTTTCACCATCTTCATCAGTATTCAGTCAGCATGCAATTGGTTCCAGTACAGAAGTACAAAAAGACAATATGAAATCTATGAAAATAAGTGATGAACTATGTCACCCAAAATGTACATCCAAAGTACAAAAAGTTAAAGGTAAATCACGAAGTATTAAAAAATCTTGTTGTTCATGCCAGTTGTTCTGCCAAAAATATTTTAGCTGTGGAAGAGAGTCATTTGCAACCCACGGAACTTCTAATTGGAAAAAAACCCTGGAAAAATTCAGAAAGCATGAAAAAAGTGAAATGCATTTGAAGTCATTGGAATTTTGGAGAGAATACCAATTTTGTGATGGAGCTGTCAGTGACGATTTATCTATTCATTCGAAACAGATTGAGGGAAATAAAAAGTACCTAAAGCTTATAATTGAAAATATTTTATTTCTTGGAAAGCAGTGTTTACCCTTAAGAGGAAACGACCAGTCAGTTTCATCTGTGAATAAAGGCAATTTTTTAGAATTGTTAGAAATGAGAGCAAAAGATAAAGGAGAAGAAACATTTCGACTTATGAATTCACAAGTTGACTTCTATAACAGTACACAAATTCAAAGTGATATTATCGAAATAATAAAGACTGAAATGTTGCAGGATATTGTGAATGAGATCAATGACTCCTCAGCATTTTCAATCATATGTGATGAGACAATCAATAGTGCCATGAAAGAACAGCTTTCAATTTGTGTAAGATACCCACAAAAATCATCAAAGGCTATCTTAATTAAGGAAAGATTCTTGGGTTTTGTTGATACTGAGGAGATGACTGGGACCCACTTACATAGGACTATCAAAACTTATCTGCAGCAAATTGGAGTTGATATGGATAAAATACATGGCCAGGCCTATGATAGCACCACTAATTTGAAGATAAAATTTAATAAAATAGCAGCAGAATTCAAGAAAGAAGAACCAAGAGCTTTATACATACATTGTTATGCACACTTTTTGGATTTATCAATAATTAGGTTTTGTAAAGAAGTAAAAGAACTCCGAAGTGCTCTAAAAACTCTCAGTTCTTTGTTCAACACTATTTGTATGTCTGGGGAAATGTTGGCAAATTTTCGAAACATTTATAGGCTAAGTCAAAACAAAACATGCAAGAAACATATATCACAATCATGTTGGACAGTCCATGATCGTACATTACTATCTGTGATTGACAGTCTTCCAGAGATTATTGAAACATTGGAAGTTATAGCAAGCCATTCTTCAAATACAAGTTTCGCCGATGAATTGAGTCATTTGCTGACATTGGTTTCCAAATTTGAATTTGTCTTTTGTTTGAAATTCCTGTATCGAGTGCTGAGTGTTACAGGAATTCTTTCCAAAGAGCTTCAAAATAAAACCATAGACATTTTTTCTTTGTCTTCAAAAATAGAAGCAATTTTGGAATGTTTATCATCTGAAAGAAATGACGTATACTTTAAAACAATCTGGGATGGAACAGAGGAAATATGTCAAAAAATAACCTGTAAAGGTTTTAAAGTTGAAAAACCTTCTCTTCAGAAAAGAAGAAAAATTCAGAAATCAGTAGATCTTGGCAATTCAGATAATATGTTTTTTCCTACTTCAACAGAAGAACAATATAAAATTAATATCTATTACCAAGGATTAGATACTATATTACAAAATTTAAAGTTATGTTTTTCGGAGTTTGATTATTGCAAAATAAAGCAAATTTCAGAACTGTTATTTAAATGGAATGAACCATTAAATGAAACAACAGCAAAACATGTTCAGGAATTTTATAAACTTGATGAGGACATTATCCCAGAACTTAGATTTTATCGACATTATGCAAAGCTTAACTTTGTCATAGATGATAGTTGCATAAACTTCGTCAGTCTCGGCTGTTTGTTTATTCAGCATGGTCTTCACAGTAATATTCCTTGTCTCTCAAAGCTATTATATATTGCTTTGTCTTGGCCAATTACTTCAGCAAGTACTGAGAACTCATTTTCTACCCTGCCTCGTCTTAAGACATATTTATGTAATACCATGGGACAAGAGAAGCTTACTGGCCCAGCCCTAATGGCTGTTGAGCAGGAGTTGGTAAATAAACTAATGGAGCCTGAAAGACTCAATGAAATTGTGGAAAAGTTTATCAGTCAGATGAAAGAAATATAATACATGCTCATTTGAACTTACCTAAAAGACTTGTATTTCCATTGGGATGTTTTCATTTCAAAATTGTTCAAAATTCAAAAGACACAGAACGATAAACAGTGAAGTCTCCTTCCCTCCTTTAGAACTCATTTTCTCTTCCCAAAAAGTGTTATCTTTTCCTTAAATATCCCTCTAGAGGTATTTTTCCTAAGTGGTATTGTACGGTGTATACTGTTCTTCAGCTTGTCTTCTCTGTGTAACATATTTTTGAGATTGTCCCATGTCGTTACATGAAGAGTTTCTTGATTCTTGGTCTATAATTGCAGATGTTATTGTATGAATGTACCATAATATATTTGAGCAGTCCCTGCTGACATTTTTTTCCTAACCTTTTGCTATTATAAATAATGATTCATTTTATAACCTTTTATATAGGTCACATTGCACATGAGTGAGTTTACTGTAAGCTGGAAATCTAAAGTTAGAATTACTAGGTTAAGATATGTGCATTTTTACTTTTGATAGATATTGGCAAGTTGCCATCTATAAGGATTGTGCCAGTTTACAGTCCCACCCACAATGCATGAGAGTGCCTATTAAATCTTTGTAAGTGTTATCAAATGTTTTGATCTTTCCTAATCTCTTACTTTAAAAATGGCGTTTTAATCTCAGTAGAATTTTGTATATTCACTTAAGAATAAGGTTGGGGACTGGGCGTGGTGGTTCACACCTATAATCTCAGCCCTTTGAGGGCCTACACAGGAAGGAAGATCGCTTGAGGCCACGAGTTCAAGATGAGGTTGGCAACATAGTAAGACCTCATCACTACAATTTTTTTTTTTTTAAATTAGTGAAGTGTGGTACTGCACACCCGAAGTCCCAGCTACTTGGGAGGCTGAGGCAGGAGGATTGCTTAAGCCCAGAAATTTGAGGCTGCAGTGAGCCATGATTGCACCACTATGCTCCAGAGTCTAGGCAACAGAGTGAGACCTTATCTCTTTAAAACAAACAAGAATGAAGTTAGGTATCTGTTTATTTGTTTGAGCCATTTGTATTTCCTTTTTTGTAGACTGTCCTGTTTAAACGTTAAAATCACTGCTGTGGTTTTGATTTATACATCTCAGCTGGATGGCACAATAAATTATTAAGCCATGTTATGAAAATATAACTATATTTAAGTAACCTGCAAAGAAAAGACTATTTCTTTATACTTCAAAAAAGTTTTGTTTTTGTTTTGAGATGGAGTTTTGCTCTTGTTGCCCAGACTGGAGTGCAATGGTATGATCTCGGCTCACTGCAACCTCCGCCTCCCAGGTTCAAGTGATTGTCCTGCCTCAGCCTCCCAAGTAGCTGGGATGACAGGCGCACGCCACCACGCCTGGCTAATTTTTGTATTTTTAGTAGAGATGGGGTTTCACCATGTTAGCCAGGCTGGTCTTGAACTCCTGACGTCAGGTAATACGCCCACCTGGGCCTCCCAAAGTGCTGGGATTATGGCATAAGCCACCACGCCCAGCCAGAAAAGTTTAAATAACAAAGAAAATGTGATATTCAAAGATTTGAAAGAATTAAGTGGTATATATATCTAGGCCTGGAATTTTTTTTTTTTTTTTTTTTTTTTTTGAGACGGAGTCTCGCTCTGTCGCCCAGGCGGGAGTGCTGTGGCGCGATCTCCGCTCACTGCAAGCTCCGCCTTCCGGGTTCACGCCATTCTCCTGCCTCAGCCTCCCGAGTAGCTGGGACTACAGGCGCCCGCCACTGTGCCCGGCTAATTTTTTGTATTTTTAGTAGAGACGGGGTTTCACCGTGGTCTCGATCTCCTGACCTCGTGATCCGCCCGCCTCGGCCTCCCAAAGTGCTGGGATTACAGGCGTGAGCCACCGCGCCCGGCCTTTTTTTTTTTTTTAAAGACTATTTCTCTGGCACTTTTCTCCAGCTGTTTCTCCCTTACCCTCTCATCAATTTTGATAACTTGTACTTTTTCTAGGAGAACATCTATTTCATTGAGGCTTTCTTTCAAATGCATTTGCCTAGAGTTGTAGAAAATATTCTCAGTATCTTCTATATACCTGTTTTACTTTCTTTCTTTCATTTTTTAAGACGGAGTCTCGCTCTGTTGCCCAGGCTGGAGTGTACGGTGGCGTGATATTGGCTCACTGCAACCTCCACCTCGCGGGTTCAAGTGATTCTCCTGCCTCAGCTTCCCAAGTATATGGGATTACAGGTGCCCACCACCACGCCTGGCTCATTTTTTTGTATTTTTAGTAGAGATGGGGTTTCACCATGTTGGCCAGGCTGGTCTCGAACTCCTGACCTCAGGTGATCCACCCACCTTGGCCTCCCAAAGTGCTGGGATTACAGGCATAAGCCACCATGCCCGGCCCTAATTTATTGATTTCCACCTTAAAAAAGAGAAAACAGGCCTGGCGCAGTGGCTCACACTTGTAATCACAGTACTTTGGGAGGCCGAGGCGGGCAGATCACTTGAGGTCGGGAGTTCAAGACCAGCCTGACTAACATGGAGAAACCCCGTCTCTACTAAAACTATAAAATTAGCCGGGCGTGGTGGCACATGCCTGTAATACCAGCTACTCGGGAGGCTGAGACGGGAGAATAGCTTGAACCCCAAAGGCTGTGGTTGCAGTGAGCTGAGATCGTGCAATTGCACTCTAGTCTGGGCAACAAGAGAGAAACTCCGTTTCAAAAAAGAGAGAAAATAGGCTGGGGACGGTAGCTCACGCCTATAATCCCAACACTTTGGGAGGCTAAGGCAGGCGGATCACAAGGTCAAGAATTCAAGACCAGCCTGGCCAACATGGTGAAACCCCATCTCTACTAAAAATACAAAAAAAATGAGCCAGGTGTGGTGGTGGGTGCCTGTAATTCCAGCTACTCAGGAGGCTAAGGCAGGAGAATCACTTGAACCCAGGAGGCAGAGGTTGCAGTGAGCCAAGATCGTGCCATTGCACTCCAGCCTGGGCGACAAGAGTGAAACTCCGTCTCAAAAAAAAAAAAAAAAAAGAAAATAGAAGTTAACTCTAGTATTGAATGTGTGTTGCATATATTTTCATTCTTTTAATGGAAGTGCTTAAGGCTATGAACTTTCCTCTAAAGTCAGCTTGGTCAACCATGTGTTTTTTCATTTTCATCATTTTCTAGCTGTTTTTAGTTGTAGTTTCTATCTTGTCATAAAATCAAGAAGTTGGGCCAGGCATGGTGGCTCACGCCTGTAATCCCAGCACTTTGGGAGGCCGAGGTGGGCGGATCACGAGGTCAGGAGATCGAGACCATGGTGAAACCCCGTCTCTACTAAAAAAAATTAGCCAGGCGCAGTGGTGGGTGCCTGTAGTCCCAGCTACTGGGGAGGCTGAGGCAGGAGAATGGCGTGAACCCGGGAGGCGGAGCTTGCAGTGAGCCGGGATCGCACCACAGCACTCCAGCCTGGGCCACAGAGCAAGACTCCATCTCAAAAAAAAAATCGAGGTTGGTGTTCTTGTTTTCATTTTCAAGTGTTTGTTTTCTATTCTTGTAGTCTATTATACAGCCAATAATGTAAAAAATAAACTTACATTAAGTATAACAGCTATCTTGGTTGAATGCCTATTAGCCTAT